CTACAGGCACGTGCCACCTTGCCCAGCTAATTTTTTGTATCTTAGTAGAGATGATGGGTTTTCACCATGTTGGCCAGGCTGGTCTCGGACTCCTGACCGCAGGCAGTCCGCCCACCTCAGCCTCCCAAAGTGCTAGGATTACAGGCGTGAGCCACCGCGCCCAACCAGAACTCAACTCTTTTAACCAATTGCCAATCAGAAAGTATCTGAATCCACCTATGACCTCTAAGTATTTCACCCTTTGAGTTGTCCTGCCTTTCCACACGGAACCAACCTATGTCTTACATGCATTGACTGATGTCTTATGTCTCTCTAAAATGTATAAAACCAAGCAAGCTGTAACCCAAGCACCTTGGGCCAAGTTCTCAGGACCTTTTGAGACTGTGCCTCCCTCCATGCACACTCATATTTGGCTCAGAATAACCTTCTAAATACTTTAGAGTTTGACTCTTCTCGACAAGGACAAGAGAAGTGGAATAAACGAATAACCGCAGTTTTCCTGGTGGTATTGGTCACTGGGTTCAGGTTTTGGAGTAGTAGCCAGTCAAGCCTGGAATCCCCTTCCTCATTCGCTTTAGCTTTTTGTCCAGTCTTGGTTTGCAAGAGACTTGCAGCGGCCTAGACGGATGGCCGGGATTCACAAAGGTCGCAGACACGGGAACTGCTTCTTCCCCAGCGTCGCCTCCACACCCTCGCGTGGATACTGACATCCGCCCCATTCCAGGAATGCGCACAGCTAGGCGCAGCCGGCCAGCGTGGGCCGGGGGCGGCGGGGCCACCTCCCCCACCTCCGCGCGCAAGGCCCGTCGCCCTTGACAACGCGATCCAAGGTCACGGAGGTCCCACCCCCAGGCCCGACCGTCCACGAGACGGGTAGTACCCCGCCACGCGCCCGAGCAGGCAGCTGCCCGGACAGCCCGGCGCCCGCCGTGACGTCACCGCCCCGCGCCCGAGGAAGCCCCGCCCCGCGCAGCCCCGTCCCGCCCCTTCCCATCGTGTACGGTCCCGCGTGGCTGCGCGCGGCGCTCTGGGAGTACGACATGGCGCGCGAGCTGCGGGCGCTGCTGCTGTGGGGCCGCCGCCTGCGGCCTTTGCTGCGGGCGCCGGCGCTGGCGGCCGTGCCGGGAGGTGAGGGCGTCCTGGCTGGACGGGCAGCGGGCTTCTCATTCTTTCTGCATATTTGTCTTTTCAGGAAAACCAATTCTGTGTCCTCGGAGGACCACAGCCCAGTTGGGCCCCAGGCGAAACCCAGCCTGGAGCTTGCAGGCAGGACGACTGTTCAGCACGCAGACCGCCGAGGACAAGGAGGAACCCCTGCACTCGATTATCAGCAGCACAGAGAGCGTGCAGGGTAGCCTTGGCTCGTGCTTTGGTCTGGGAGGGCTTTGTTGGTTGTGTCTGTGTTTCATTACTAGGTTCCACTTCCAAACATGAGTTCCAGGCCGAGACAAAGAAGCTTTTGGACATTGTTGCCCGGTCCCTGTACTCAGAAAAAGAGGTGCGTTCCCTGCTAACCATGCCCGATGCTAGATTGTCTGTGCCTCCCATTTCTATTCCTGTAGGTGTTTATACGGGAGCTGATCTCCAATGCCAGCGATGCCTTGGAAAAACTGCGTCACAAACTGGTGTCTGACGGCCAAGCACTGCCAGAAATGGAGATTCACTTGCAGACCAATGCCGAGAAAGGCACCATCACCATCCAGGTACCTCCCTCAGTGTCCAGGCGTGTGGCAGGGGGCTTGGCACTTAGTGCGTCTCTCTCCTCAGGATACTGGTATCGGGATGACACAGGAAGAGCTGGTGTCCAACCTGGGGACGATTGCCAGATCGGGGTCAAAGGTAAGCGTGGGGCCCCCACACAGCCTCCCCCTGGCTGCCTCACTAACTGGCCTCTGCCCCACAGGCCTTCCTGGATGCTCTGCAGAACCAGGCTGAGGCCAGCAGCAAGATCATCGGCCAGTTTGGAGTGGGTTTCTACTCAGCTTTCATGGTGGCTGACAGAGTGGAGGTCTATTCCCGCTCGGCAGCCCCGGGGAGCCTGGGTTACCAGTGGCTTTCAGATGGGTGAGTGACGAATGTCGCCTGACAGGCAGCTCCACCTGGCTTTTCCTTTCTTTGCCTGCCTTAGTTCTGGAGTGTTTGAAATCGCCGAAGCTTCGGGAGTTAGAACCGGGACAAAAATCATCATCCACCTGAAATCCGACTGCAAGGAGTTTTCCAGCGAGGCCCGGGTGCGAGGTGAGCGGGAGCCCGGGCCCAGGCTCACTCTGATGCAGTGTGGTTTTTCTTTTGTCCCTTCCAGATGTGGTAACGAAGTACAGCAACTTCGTCAGCTTCCCCTTGTACTTGAATGGAAGGCGGATGAACACCTTGCAGGTGAGCCCTGAGTTCCTCTAGGGACTGGTCAAACGACGCCCTCCCCGCCGATCTCCGTTTCCAGGCCATCTGGATGATGGACCCCAAGGATGTCCGTGAGTGGCAACATGAGGAGTTCTACCGCTACGTCGCGCAGGCTCACGACAAGCCCCGCTACACCCTGCACTATAAGACGGACGCACCGCTCAACATCCGCAGCATCTTCTACGTGCCCGACATGGTGAGGCACTGTGGCAGTCCCACGGCCCTCAGGCTGCATGATGGCGTGTTCTCCTCACCCCCAGAAACCGTCCATGTTTGATGTGAGCCGGGAGCTGGGCTCCAGCGTTGCACTGTACAGCCGCAAAGTCCTCATCCAGACCAAGGCCACGGACATCCTGCCCAAGTGGCTGCGCTTCATCCGAGGTACGCTGCTCAGAGTCCGTGAGCAGTGCCCCCCCCGGGAGAAGCTGACTGCCGTGTCTCCCAGGTGTGGTGGACAGTGAGGACATTCCCCTGAACCTCAGCCGGGAGCTGCTGCAGGAGAGCGCACTCATCAGGTGAGCCTCGGGCCGCGGGGAGAGGACCCTGCTTGTATGTATTAAATGCATTTCTTTTCTGTAGGAAACTCCGGGACGTTTTACAGCAGAGGCTGATCAAATTCTTCATTGACCAGAGTAAAAAAGATGCTGAGAAGTATGCAAAGTTTTTTGAAGATTACGGCCTGTTCATGCGGGAGGGCATTGTGACCGCCACCGAGCAGGAGGTCAAGGTATAGGAGCTGTGTTCCAGGCCTTTTTCTGGGAATAAGTGGTGACCTGCCCCGTCCCTTCTAGGAGGACATAGCAAAGCTGCTGCGCTACGAGTCCTCGGCGCTGCCCTCCGGGCAGCTAACCAGCCTCTCAGAATACGCCAGCCGCATGCGGGCCGGCACCCGCAACATCTACTACCTGTGCGCCCCCAACCGTCACCTGGCAGAGCACTCACCCTACTATGAGGCCATGAAGAAGAAAGACACAGAGGTGGGTGAGCGGTGGGTGGGGCGGGCTCCGGGGGTCTGATGGAGCTGCTCTTGGCCACCTGCAGGTTCTCTTCTGCTTTGAGCAGTTTGATGAGCTCACCCTGCTGCACCTTCGTGAGTTTGACAAGAAGAAGCTGATCTCTGTGGAGACGGACATAGTCGTGGATCACTACAAGGAGGAGAAGTTTGAGGACAGGTCCCCAGGTCGGCATCCCCTGCTCTCTAGGCGTGGGGCTGCCTGAGCTCCCTGTCGCCTGCTCTTCCGCAGCCGCCGAGTGCCTATCAGAGAAGGAGACGGAGGAGCTCATGGCCTGGATGAGAAATGTGCTGGGGTCGCGTGTCACCAACGTGAAGGTGAGGCTTTCCCGGGGATGGACCACCACTTGCTATCACCCTCAACCCCGGGCTTTGCTCACAGGTGACCCTCCGACTGGACACCCACCCTGCCATGGTCACCGTGCTGGAGATGGGGGCTGCCCGCCACTTCCTGCGCATGCAGCAGCTGGCCAAGACCCAGGAGGAGCGCGCACAGCTCCTGCAGCCCACGCTGGAGATCAACCCCAGGTGAGGCCACGCTCCTGGCTCTTCCAGCCTGTAGCTGCTTTTTCTGGTGGGTTCTGTGTTGCAGGCACGCGCTCATCAAGAAGCTGAATCAGCTGCGCGCAAGCGAGCCTGGCCTGGCTCAGCTGCTGGTGGATCAGGTGAGTGCAGCAGCTTAGGATGACTGCAGGGACCTCATAATGGGTTTCTCCTCTTGCCTTTCAGATATACGAGAACGCCATGATTGCTGCTGGACTTGTTGACGACCCTAGGGCCATGGTGGGCCGCTTGAATGAGCTGCTTGTCAAGGCCCTGGAGCGACACTGACAGCCAGGGGGCCAGAAGGACTGACACCACAGATGACAGCCCCACCTCCTTGAGCTTTATTTACCTAAATTTAAAGGTATTTCTTAACCCGAGTGTGTGTTGGGCTTTTTTTCTGGGTCCTGTG